ACTGCACTCCAGCCTGGGCGACAGAGAGAGACTCTGTCTAAAAAAAAAAAAAAGAAAAAGAAAAAAAAGAAACTTACACTGTAGGGTTGGCATGGGATGAGGTGTAAAAGAATTAACGCATGGAAAGTACGTAAGTGTTAGCTCTGATTGTTTTGGACAAGTAAATAGTCCCATTCGGAAACAAGCCCGGCTCTCACATGGCTCCCCACACCTCTCAGGACGGCTCCCCACCCTACTCCGCACCCACCAGCTTAACTCCAATTTTCCTTCAGGCACCACTCCCTCCTTGAAGCCACCATGACCCTCCCCAGGGAAGGGCCTTCCTCCTCCAGGCTCTTTCCCCGCGACACGCACGCAGCCGGCCCTGGACGCACTGGAGGGGAAGGGACTCTCTGCTTATGCCCAGCCCGCCGCTGGCCGGATCGGGGGCAGCCAGTGCACCTGACTCATGCTGCCGGGGCCTGACTGAGAATGGGCGCAAACCATGTTTACTGAATGAATAAGGGAAAGGGCTGCTAACTCGCTGCGGGTGGAACTGGGGTCGGGGCCAGGGCCCAGGAGTGTAAGCTTAGTGGGGGGTCTCGGGTCGGGAAATCAAAGTGCTTCTTAAGGGTCCCCAAACGGAACGCGCTGCCCAGGAAGTGATGAGACTGACAACTCGGGAGGTGGCCAAGCAGGGGACGGACGATCCCTGCCCCTGACTCGAAGGGTCGGAGACGAAATTCCCGCCCCAGACTATGAGGCCGAGCCCCTCGGAGACTCTGCCCGGGACACGGCGGGACCGACCGCGAGGGAGCGGCGCCGGCGGCCTCCCGTACCTGCGCTCCTCCACCTCCGCGTCTCTCTCAAGCTCCAGCAGGTCCAGTTGCTTGGTCACGAAGCTCTCCACAGCTGCCGAGGCCATCGCCGCCGCCGGCCTGGGCCCCTAGAAGCCGACGTCCCGCTTCTGCGCCGGGCCGGTGTTACAGCGGACCGGTGTTCCCCGCCGGGCCCGTGCGTTACGCACGCGGTTCGCGTCGTTTCCGTTTCCGGCCGAGGCTGCGGCCATGGCAGCATCTTCCCTGACGGTCACCTTAGGGCGGCTGGCGTCCGCGTGCAGCCACAGCATCCTGAGACCTTCGGGGCCCGGAGCAGGTGAGACCTGGGATATGGGAGGAAGGGAGGACGGTAATGATCTGTGTTTCTCTTCTTCCCTCAGCCTCCCTTTGGTCTGCTTCTCGAAGGTTCAATTCACAGAGCACTTCATATCTACCAGGGTAATATCAAAATGTGGGTTTTGGTGCCTCTTTGTGACATTTGTCTACGAAATGTGTTTTACAGATATGTTCCTAAAACATCCCTGAGTTCACCACCTTGGCCAGAAGTTGTTCTGCCAGACCCAGTTGAGGAGACCAGACACCATGCAGGTAAGACCTCCCTGGGAGACAGAAGCTAGAGGGTGACTGCCCACCCACCCGCCTTCCCCTGCAGAGGTCGTGAAGAAGGTGAATGAGATGATCGTCACGGGGCAGTATGGCAGGCTCTTTGCCGTGGTGCACTTTGCCAGCCGCCAGTGGAAGGTGACCTCTGAAGACCTGATCTTAATTGGAAATGAACTAGACCTTGCGTGTGGAGAGAGAATTCGACTGGAGAAGGTGAGACCACCGAGCTTCTCTGGATATTCAGGCACTGATGAAACACACCTGTTGAATTTTTCAGGTCCTGCTGGTTGGGGCAGACAACTTCACGCTGCTTGGCAAGCCACTCCTCGGGTAATGGCTGTGAAGTGCTGGGCTTTGTCTGGGGTACATTATTGTTGATTTTTCTTCCTTCTAGAAAGGATCTTGTTCGAGTAGAAGCCACAGTCATTGAAAAGACAGAATCATGGCCAAGAATCATTATGAGATTCAGGAAAAGGAAAAACTTCAAGAAGAAAAGAAGTAAGTTAGAGAAAGTACCGCTGGGCCCTGTTGCACGGTGCTGGTTGCCCAGGCGCATGCGGACGGAGGGTGTGGGGCACGTGGGTCTCGGGACAGGAAGCCCAGGCAGGTCTCAACCTGGCTGCCACTGCCCACTTGCCACCCTCATCCTAGAGGGAGCACCCAGAGGGTCCAGCCTCGCTCCCCTTCTCCTCCACGCTCCACGCGTGACCCCACCTCGCTCCCCTTCTCCTCCACGCTCCGCACGTGACCCCACCTCGCTCCCCTTCTCCTCCACCCTCCGCGCGTGACCCCACCTCGCTCCCCTTCTCCTCCACCCTCCGCGCATGACCCCACCTCGCTCCCCTTCTCCTCCACCCTCCGCGCGTGACCCCACCTCGCTCCCCTTCTCCTCCACCCTCCGCGCGTGACCCCACCTCGCTCCCCTTCTCCTCCACCCTCCGCGCGTGACCCCACCTCGCTCCCCTTCTCCTCCACCCTCCGCGCGTGACCCCACCTCGCTCCCCTTCTCCTCCACCCTCCGCGCGTGACCCCACCTCGCTCCCCTTCTCCTCCACCCTCCGCGCGTGACCCCACCTCGCTCCCCTTCTCCTCCACCCTCCGCGCGTGACCCCACCTCGCTCCCCTTCTCCTCCACCCTCCGCGCGTGACCCCACCTCGCTCCCCTTCTCCTCCACCCTCCGCGCGTGACCCACCTCGCTCCCCTTCTCCTCCACCCTCCGCGCGTGAACCCACCTCGCTCCCCTTCTCCTCCACCCTCCGCGCGTGAACCCACCTCGCTCCCCTTCTCCACCCTCCACGCGTGACCCCACCTCGCTCCCCTTCTCCTCCACCCTCCACGCATGACCCCACTTTGTTCCAACCCATGACGCCTAGCACTGTCCCCAAAGCAGCAGTGAATCCGCAAGCAGGTGTAGGGCTGTCCTAGCAGGTCTGCACTGAGGACATCCCCCATAGTGGGCATCCTGAGGGATGGCACCCACGGGGCATGGGCCACATAGCTGAGCGGCTGCAGAATTCTGTCCCTCACAGCTCTTGCTATAACTGCAGTTGCCGGCCTAAACCACCAACAGTGGGCATAGTTAAATATACCCAGAATACTGGTATTGGCTGTCACCTTAGAGTCATCTGGGTAGGGGAGCCTCTCATGTACCTTCTGACACTTCCAGGTAGCCTCAAGGTCACTCAGGTGGGGCCATCCTCCCACGCACTCCAGAAGTCACAGCATAGACAGTGTGGGAGGAGAGGTGAGGTGCCAGCGCAGGGCACTCCTGGCCATGAGGCGTCTGGTGTCCCAGCCTCTGCACCTGCCAACAGAGTGAACGAACAAGCTAGCGAGGCAGTCAGTGCACACCTGGAGATAAACACGGCCATGTGCAGCAGGGGACGTTGCCGGGGTCGCGCTGGCTGGGGAGGGCTGTGTGCAGAGCCCCTGCTGTAACTGATGACAACAGTCAGGGTCTGTGGTCAAGCCTGTGACATCCTTTCTTTCAGTCGTCACGACCCCGCAGACTGTCCTCCGGATAAACAGCATTGAGATTGCTCCGTGTTTGTTGTGATTACCGAGTTAATACTTACAAAAGGATAAAAATAAACTCCTGCTTCCCAAGGAGA